ATCTTTCAACTTATGCCAGTAATAATCAAAACTGCTGTCCATATTTTAACTGCTTACTAGATTAATAAGTCAAAAAAACAAAAACAGCAAGGATTAAACATCCATAAAACCAAGAAAGAGTTCTATGATGTGACAAAGTTCTAGTTACAATTAATGTGTAACCCATGAATATTAAATGACTTCCTTTGCTAGTTACACCAAATTCTAAATTAATCACAAAATACACAATAAAAAACCTCTGTCCCTCCAATTCCTAAAGCTCTTAATTTTAAGGTGCATTACTTAAAAATTTTGTAATACTTTTTTTTTTTTTTTGAGACGGAGTCTTGCTCTATTGCCCAGGGGATGGAGTGCAGTGGCACGATCTCGGCTCACTGCAACCTCTGCCTCCTGGGTTCAAGCGATTCTCCTGCCTCAGCCTCCCAAGTAGCTGGGACTATAGGCATGTGCCACCACACCCAGCTAATTTGGTGTCCAGCCAAATATTGTAATACTTTTATAAAGAATATGGTATCTTTCACAGGTAATATCTGATTTTTGTTATTTACATTAAAAGAAATGAATGTAACGGCTGGTAATATTTAAATTGGGATAAACTGAGTTTTTCTGTTGAGGAGATGGTTTAGGGAAGTCCATACCCAAAGCCGCTTTTGCTGCAGCAGATGCCACGCGAGGGTCCACCACAGATGCCAAAAAAGCAACAGTACTCATAACTGGATTTCCTGACTGACTGAAGGGGACAGGCTGGTAGGCCAAAGGCCCAAGGGAAGCATCTGAATTCTCAAGGTATGGGTCCTCAATGGGAAGTCTCAAAAAGTGGAGGATGCATTCATCCTGAGTACGACTTCCAACATGTTCCGACACTTTGTTCCAATCATCCTTGTACATCTCCAGGGCCTAAGACAGAAAAAACAGATGCTTTCATGTCAGGTAACAAGAAAGTAATGTGTAATATTAGAAGTTCTTTAGATAGCTTTTTTAAAAAAAATTAATGCAAATATTTATGCATAAATAGAAAGATTTGATGGTTTCCTTAGATTATTTTCAATCAGGCAAGTAAAATAAATAAAAGACATGCATACTGTAAAGGTCGCGATTTTCTCCTGCTGCTGTGGCCCAGACATGGCGACTCCGGCCCTGTGATTCCAGAGGTCCCCTTTGAACCATCGAAGCCCCCAGTCATTGAGGGGCTTAGCCCCACTGTTTACAGGAATCCAGAGAGTTTCAAGGAAAAGTTCCTTCACAAGACCCACGAGAACCCGGTGGTACCCATAGGTTGCCTGGCCACGGCGGCCGCCCTCACCTACAGCCTCTATTCCTTCCACCGGGGCAACAGCCAGCGCTCTCAGCTCATGATGTGCACCTGGATCGCCGCCCAGGGTTTCACGGTCACAGCCATCTTGCTGGGTCTAGCTGTCACCGCTATGAAGTCTCAACCCTGAGCCCAGGGTCTGGCTTTGAAAGCTCCGCAGAA